AGATGTACAATCACTTGGGGTAGAAGACAATGTTGCTGACACCAACAATGTTACTGAGGGAAGATCCTATGGCAGAACTACGGTTATAAGGTATTTTGTAAAAGAAAATCTCCTGACCAAAATTTATTAGATGCATAAAATTGTTTTTAAGCAATGGAGAGACATAATCACTAAACTCAGTGAGCTATTGCAATCAAACTTTCCAGGGATTGTTTCCTTCAATTCAGAGGTCACCAAGGAATGTAAAATAAGTGCAGAGGTAGGAAGCAGTGCTTCAGTGCAGCAGATCTCAGTGACTTTGTGTTTTGAGGCTATGTATTATCCCCCTGATAACTTTGAAGATGAATGTTGTATTTCATAACCAGTAAAATAATTGTGTAATGAGGAGAGGAGTAGGCTACTGCCTGTGATCATCGAAATGAGAATCACATAATATTCCTGTAATGAAATCACTGAAACTATTGGGAAGGGGGTGTATTTGAAGATAAGTATAAATTGCACCTTCTAAAAGGCAATTTTGGTATTACTGATACTCTCCGGAAAAAGTTGAAATAAATCAACTTGGAGGTACTTAGAAAAGTGGAGAAAATGTTAGGAACAATGAAAGAAAGATAAAATGTATCCAGTATATTTCTAATGAGTAAGTATGGAAAATTACTGTACTCTGAGACGGTTTAGGCCAAGTCTGTGTTATGGCTATCTTTATATAGATAGTGCATGTTTGAAGATTGGGGAAAGCTTATGTCAATAAATGTTTATGTACTTAATCTACATGATTTGCCTAAAAATCCTCAAAGTTGGGATGAAGGCATTCCTAAGAGTACATTTTTAGACGTCATTAAATATACAGACGTATCCACGTAGTTTTTGTTCTTTCAGTTAGGCACACAATTATAATTATTGCACTGGTTAACTTGAAGCAGCAGAGGCTGTAGTTTCCTAGTGCTGACTCTGGGCGCCGCTGTTGGCCAAAGTGGAGAGCTTGGCGCTCCAGATCTCCTCGCGCAGCCGCAGCGCGCTTTCCAGGGCAGCCCCAGCTCAGACTCCCCAGCGCCAGCCTTTACACCGCTTCCTCCTCGGAAAAAGAAGAATTTTTTCTTGAACTGGAACTGCAACTAAAGTCCGTTCGGAGATCCAAAAATCTGCAATACAGAGGTTATTTGTAACCCGGCGTCTCCAGGCTGGTGAGCAAGCTGAGGAGAGCAAGAGGGATGGGGAGCGGCGCCGGGGAGCTGGGCCGGGCTGAGAGGCTGCCAGTGCTCTTTCTCTTCCTGCTGTCTTTGTTCTGCCCGGCGCTCTGTGAGCAGATCCGCTACAGGATTCCCGAGGAAATGCCCAAGGGCTCCGTAGTGGGGAACCTCGCCACGGACCTGGGGTTCAGCGTCCAGGAGTTACCGACTCGAAAACTGCGCGTCAGTTCGGAGAAGCCTTACTTCACCGTGAGCGCAGAGAGCGGGGAGTTGCTTGTGAGCAGCAGGCTAGACAGGGAGGAGATATGCGGGAAGAAGCCAGCTTGTGCTCTGGAATTTGAGGCTGTTGCTGAAAATCCACTGAACTTTTATCACGTGAATGTGGAGATCGAGGACATTAATGACCACACGCCAAAATTCACGCAAAATTCCTTTGAGCTGCAAATAAGTGAGTCTGCACAGCCTGGCACACGATTTATATTAGGATCTGCCCATGATGCGGATATTGGTAGCAACACACTGCAGAATTACCAACTCAGTCCCAGTGATCATTTCTCACTGATAAATAAAGAGAAATCAGATGGCAGTAAATACCCTGAGATGGTATTGAAGACACCTTTGGACAGAGAAAAGCAGAAATCCTACCACTTGACTTTGACTGCCTTGGACTTTGGAGCTCCACCCCTAAGCAGCACTGCACAGATACACGTTCTAGTGACTGATGCCAATGATAATGCTCCAGTGTTCAGTCAAGACGTATACAGGGTGAGCCTTTCAGAAAACGTGTACCCGGGGACCACGGTGCTACAGGTGACTGCCACGGACCAGGATGAGGGTGTCAATGCCGAGATTACTTTCTCTTTCAGTGAAGCTAGCCAGATCACCCAATTTGACCTGAACTCTAACACCGGGGAAATTACTGTTTTAAATACATTAGATTTTGAAGAAGTCAAAGAATATTCCATAGTTTTGGAAGCAAGGGACGGTGGAGGAATGATTGCGCAATGCACAGTGGAGGTAGAAGTCATAGATGAAAATGACAACGCCCCAGAAGTGATATTCCAGTCTCTACCCAACCTAATTATGGAGGACGCCGAGCTGGGAACACATATTGCTTTGCTCAAAGTCCGTGACAAGGATTCCAGACACAATGGAGAAGTGACTTGTAAATTGGAAGGTGATGTTCCATTTAAAATATTAACTTCTTCAAGAAACACGTATAAATTAGTGACAGATGCTGTTCTAGACCGCGAGCAGAATCCAGAGTACAATATAACCGTTACGGCAACAGATCGGGGCAAGCCTCCCCTCTCCTCCAGTTCCAGCATCACCCTGCACATTGGTGATGTAAATGACAACGCTCCGGTTTTCTCACAGTCTTCCTATATAGTCCACGTGGCCGAGAACAACCCGCCTGGAGCCTCTATTTCACAAGTCAGGGCTTCTGATCCGGACTTGGGGCCCAACGGCCAAGTCTCTTACTGCATCATGGCCAGTGACCTGGAGCAGCGGGAGCTGTCATCCTACGTGTCCATAAGCGCGGAGAGCGGGGTGGTGTTCGCGCAGCGCGCCTTCGACCACGAGCAGCTGCGCGCCTTCGAACTCACACTGCAGGCCCGCGACCAGGGCTCGCCAGCGCTCAGCGCGAACGTGAGCCTGCGCGTGTTAGTGGACGACCGCAACGACAATGCGCCACGGGTGCTGTACCCCGCGCTGGGTCCCGACGGCTCTGCGCTCTTCGATATGGTGCCGCACGCTGCAGAGCCTGGCTACTTGGTGACCAAGGTAGTGGCGGTGGACGCAGACTCAGGACACAACGCCTGGCTGTCCTACCACGTGCTGCAGGCTAGCGAGCCCGGGCTCTTCAGCCTGGGGCTGCGCACGGGCGAAGTGCGCACAGCGCGTGCCTTAGGCGACAGGGACGCCGTCCGCCAGCGCCTTCTGGTCGCCGTGCGTGACGGTGGACAGCCACCACTCTCGGCCACTGCCACGTTGCACCTGGTCTTCGCCGACAGCTTGCAGGAGGTGCTGCCGGATATCACTGACCGCCCCGACCCCTCTGACCTCCAGGCTGAGCTGCAGTTTTACCTAGTGGTGGCCTTGGCCTTGATCTCAGTGCTCTTCCTCGTGGCCATGATTCTGGCCATTGCCTTGCGCCTGCGACGCTCCTCCAGCCCCGCCTCCTGGAGCTGCTTCCAGCCTGGTCTCTGTGTTAAATCCGAATCCGTGGTTCCCCCCAACTACAGCGAGGGGACTTTGCCTTATTCCTACAATCTATGTGTTGCACATACAGGAAAGACGGAGTTTAATTTCCTAAAATGTAGTGAGCAGTTGAGTTCAGGACAAGACATACTTTGCGGTGATTCATCTGGGGCCTTATTTCCACTTTGTAATTCCAGTGAATTGACTTCCCATCAGGTGAGTTTCCTTTAAGTATAATTTAATGCTCAACTCAGCCCCTTTCCCTCTGTTTTCTCCACAGCAAGCCCCGCCCAACACGGACTGGCGTTTCTCTCAGGCCCAGAGACCCGGCACCAGCGGGTAGGTGACTGATTCTCCAGCCCACCCTCTTCAGTCTGTGCTCACCATCCTACTCTCTCCCCAGCTCCCAAAATGGCGATGACACCGGCACCTGGCCCAACAACCAGTTTGACACAGAGATGCTGCAAGCCATGATCTTGGCGTCCGCCAGTGGTAAGTGGTGTCAGTGTGTGTATGGAAGAGTGAGCTCCCACCTGATCTTCCTCTGTCTCTGCAGAAGCTGCTGATGGGAGCTCCACCCTGGGAGGGGGTGCCGGCACCATGGGATTGAGCGCCCGCTACGGACCCCAGTTCACCCTGCAGCACGTGCCCGACTACCGCCAGAATGTCTACATCCCAGGCAGCAATGCCACACTGACCAACGCAGCTGGCAAGCGGGATGGCAAGGCCCCAGCAGGTGGCAATGGCAACAAGAAGAAGTCGGGCAAGAAGGAGAAGAAGTAACATGGAGGCCAGGCCAAGAGCCACAGGGCGGCCTCTCCCCAACCAGCCCAGCTTCTCCTTACCTGCACCCAGGCCTCAGAGTTTCAGGGCTAACCCCCAGAATACTGGTAGGGGCCAAGGCCATGCTCCCCTTGGGAAACAGAAACAAGTGCCCAGTCAGCACCTACCCCTTCCCCCCCAGGGGGTTGAATATGCAAAAGCAGTTCCGCTGGGAACCCCCATCCAATCAACTGCTGTACCCATGGGGGTAGTGGGGTTACTGTAGACACCAAGAACCATTTGCCACACCCCGTTTAGTTACAGCTGAACTCCTCCATCTTCCAAATCAATCAGGCCCATCCATCCCATGCCTCCCTCCTCCCCACCCCACTCCAACAGTTCCTCTTTCCCGAGTAAGGTGGTTGGGGTGTTGAAGTACCAAGTAACCTACAAGCCTCCTAGTTCTGAAAAGTTGGAAGGGCATCATGACCTCTTGGCCTCTCCTTTGATTCTCAATCTTCCCCCAAAGCATGGTTTGGTGCCAGCCCCTTCACCTCCTTCCAGAGCCCAAGATCAATGCTCAAGTTTTGGAGGACATGATCACCATCCCCATGGTACTGATGCTTGCTGGATTTAGGGAGGGCATTTTGCTACCAAGCCTCTTCCCAACGCCCTGGGGACCAGTCTTCTGTTTTGTTTTTCATTGTTTGACGTTTCCACTGCATGCCTTGACTTCCCCCACCTCCTCCTCAAACAAGAGACTCCACTGCATGTTCCAAGACAGTATGGGGTGGTAAGATAAGGAAGGGAAGTGTGTGGATGTGGATGGTGGGGGCATGGACAAAGCTTGACACATCAAGTTATCAAGGCCTTGGAGGAGGCTCTGTATGTCCTCAGGGGACTGACAACATCCTCCAGATTCCAGCCATAAACCAATAACTAGGCTGGACCCTTCCCACTACATAATAGGGCTCAGCCCAGGCAGCCAGCTTTGGGCTGAGCTAACAGGACCAATGGATTAAACTGGCATTTCAGTCCAAGGAAGCTCGAAGCAGGTTTAGGACCAGGTCCCCTTGAGAGGTCAGAGGGGCCTCTGTGGGTGCTGGGTACTCCAGAGGTGCCACTGGTGGAAGGGTCAGCGGAGCCCCAGCAGGAAGGGTGGGCCAGCCAGGCCATTCTTAGTCCCTGGGTTGGGGAGGCAGGGAGCTAGGGCAGGGACCAAATGAACAGAAAGTCTCAGCCCAGGATGGGGCTTCTTCAACAGGGCCCCTGCCCTCCTGAAGCCTCAGTCCTTCACCTTGCCAGGTGCCGTTTCTCTTCCGTGAAGGCCACTGCCCAGGTCCCCAGTGCGCCCCCTAGTGGCCATAGCCTGGTTAAAGTTCCCCAGTGCCTCCTTGTGCATAGACCTTCTTCTCCCACCCCCTTCTGCCCCTGGGTCCCCGGCCATCCAGCGGGGCTGCCAGAGAACCCCAGACCTGCCCTTACAGTAGTGTAGCGCCCCCTCCCTCTTTCGGCTGGTGTAGAATAGCCAGTAGTGTAGTGCGGTGTGCTTTTACGTGATGGCGGGTGGGCAGCGGGCGGCGGGCTCCGCGCAGCCGTCTGTCCTTGATCTGCCCGCGGCGGCCCGTGTTGTGTTTTGTGCTGTGTCCACGCGCTAAGGCGACCCCCTCCCCCGTACTGACTTCTCCTATAAGCGCTTCTCTTCGCATAGTCACGTAGCTCCCACCCCACCCTCTTCCTGTGTCTCACGCAAGTTTTATACTCTAATATTTATATGGCTTTTTTTCTTCGACAAAAAAATAATAAAACGTTTCTTCTGAAAAGCTGAACGTTTCTGTATAAGCGATGGAAGCTC